TGGGCGTGGTGGCGGGCGACTGTAGTCCCAGCTACTTGGGAGGCTGAGGCAGGAGAATCGCTTGAACCCAGGAGGCAGAGGTTGCAGAGAGCCAAGATGGCACCACTGTACTCCAGCTTAGGCGACAGAGCCAGACTGTGTCTCAAAAACAGGAAAGAAAACAAAAGAAAATTTGGACTACTGCCAATTACAAATATTTTTAGAGAAGAATTCAAAACTAACTGTGGATGATGAAAACAATAGTTATGATAAAAGTCTGATGAAACTTCCCAGTTCACAAGGAAATTTAATTACTTTTTTTTTTTTTTTTTTTGAGACGGAGTCTCACTGTGTCACCCAGGCTGGAGTGCAGTGACGTGATCTCCGCTCACTGCATGCTCCACCTCCTAGGGTCATGCCATTCTCCTGCCTCAGCCTCTCAGCCTCCCAAGTAGCTGGGACTACAGGTACCCGCCACCATGCCCGGCTAATTTTTTTTTTGTGTGTTTTTAGTAGAGACGAGGTTTCACCGTGTTAGCCAGGATGGTCTCGATTTCCTGACCTCGTGATCCACCCGCCTCGGCCTCCCAGAGTGCTGGGATTACAGGTGTGAGCCACTGTGCCCAGCCAATTACTTATCTTATGTGCAGCATTTTAAGACAGTGATCAGAATCATGACTGACAGCATTACATCAGGACCACCAGTGTTTTATAAATTTCATATCATCTTCAGAAATAATTAATAACTTTTTTTTTTTTTTTTAGATAGATTCCAGCTCTGTCGCCCAGGCTGGAGTGCAGTGGTGCAATCTCGGCTCACTGCAACCTCCGCCTCCTGGGTTCAAGCAATTCTCCTATCTCAGCCTCCCGAGTTGCTGAGATGACAGGCCTGTGCTACCAAGCCTGGCTAATTTTTGTATTTTTCATGGAGACAGTATTTTCGTGTAATTTTCACCCTATTGGTCAGGCTGGTCTTGAACTCCTGACCTCAGGTGATCCACCTGCCTTGGTCTCCCAAAGTGCTGGGATTATAGGCATGAGTGATGGTGCCCAGCCATTCATAACATGTTTATGCAAATATAACTTTAGCAAATATTTAGCATATATTTAGCATAATATTGCTAAAGCTAAACTTTAGCAAATATTTAGCATAACAATCAAAATTACAAATCATAACATATTAAATTTGTATAAATGTATGTAATTTTTGGAACACGTATATCAACAACATACCCATAAATATAACTGAGATGAGATCTAATGTCACCTCACTTGACAGTGCCCTCCCATGCAGTATCACCACATTTGACAATGCCCGCCCATATAATCTACCAAATAAATCGAATCACTTAATACCTCTACAAGATGAGAGATGCATTCTTTAGACTCCCGAAGGGATGCAGCTGAAAAATCCCAAAGTTAATTTTAAGCCAAAAAGACCTGATTTAGGATTTTGACACTGGAGAAACCCATCAAAGATGTCAAGTTTGTAAACACTTGATCAAAACAGAATCACAGGTCACTATTAAAAAGGGTATTCATTTAACCAGAGACTTCCAAAGCAATACAGAAACTTACATGGATATAAAAACCTTAACCCTTTTAAAGGTCAGATTTGCTAAGTGATCAAAAGGGGTACTTGAATTGAATCGACACAGGAAGAGTGTGTACAGGGTTACGAGTGTAGGCAAATGGTTACTTTGGTCATATCTCCATTTGCCACCTGATTACACATGAGAATGGCATCTTTACTCACCAGAAAGCCAGTATTATGGGAGGTGTAGGAGGCATTCTTGGACTTGAGACAAGAACATTGTTGTGTAGAAATTTCATTGACTGTGTTAAAATTATTCTCCATGGGCTGGAGAACACATAATGTGGTGTTTAGAATGAGACGGGCATTGATTGGATGCAAGGTCTCCACACTTACTAGCTGTGTGACATTGGACAAAGTGCTTCATCATTCTGAGACTCAGTTTTTAAAGGAAAAACAACTAACTACCTTGCAAGCTTGCTAGCAGGTTTAAGTGTAATAATGTGTGGGAATGACTGCACCGTGACTAACACGTAGTGACAGCTTAATTAATGTTAACCCTTATCATTATCATATAAGAATGTGAATTACATAAGGGAGGAATCCTGTCAGTTCGTTCTCTGCTGTGTCCCCAAGACCATGAATCATGGCTGGCACGTAGTAGGCATTTAATAATATTTGTTCAACAAGTATTTGGCAGTCTTGGAGGGCAGAAAAGGAGGTGGGGAAGATGTTTAAATAACATTTTTTAAAAAGTCACATTGTCCTACAATACCAATTTTTCTTGCATATTTAGGAAATTGAGGGTTTTTTCCTAAAACACGCGGACATATGGGAAATAGGATGCAACATTTGCACTAATGTTTCCGACACAGTTAGAGGTTTCCAAGAGATTTTGCGCTGGGGAGGCTGCTTGCTACAAGCTCCCAAAGCTCTGGGAGGACATAGTATTCATTCCTCCCTCAGCAGAAGCGGTGAGGCAAGAAGCTCTGGGGAGCATCCAGCCTTGGACTTTTAGCATAGTGTGTCAGGTCTTCATAGTTTGGGCCCAGGGCACAGAGAAGTCACAGCTCTCCGGCATCCTGTGACCTTTACCCTCTTTGCCAAGGGAAAATGTGGCCCTCCAAAGCAAGAAACTTGAGGTCATGGGTCACCCCAGCCCTGGCATCTGCCCAGAGCCCGAGAAGGAAGGAACAATGATCCTCCAGCTACCTCACAGGGCTGGCACAGGTGGCCACTGCCCTGGCATCACCCAGCTGTGTTCGGCAGCCTGAACCCCATCTGTGGGGATGTGAGGAGGAAAATACAAAAGTCATTAGGTGAACACTGAGAAGGCAGATGCAGCAGAAGCCTCCAGGCCAGAACTACCCAGTCTTGGACCTATGGTGGAGATAGAGCATAGCTGGCGATCATGTGTACTTACACTCTAAGGTCACCTGGTTGCCCTATGGCCTCATCTGTGGCTCTGAAAATGAAGATTTGGAAGGAGATCATCACAGCTAATGTTAACAAGCCCCTCCTGTGTGCCAAATCATTCACCCCTCACCACAACCAAATGAGCTAAGGATTCTCGTTATATATAGTTTATGGAGAGGGAAGTGCAGACATAAAGAGGTGAATTATCTTACCCAGATCACACAGCTGATAAGTGGTGGAGGCAGAATAGAATCTAAACAGTGTGGCTCCGGAGCCCACATGCATTGATTCGACAAGTGTTTATTGAGCACCTGCCGCGGACAAGGCCTTGTGTGATTAAATAGGGTTATAATTAGTAATATAAAAATGAGAAATCACTAATGCTTTTTAGACTTAACATTTTCTTTCTTTGTAGGTTTCAGGCACAGAACTGTATATCCAATAATAGTGAAATGGATCCCACTAATTATGACCGAAATGATGATACATTTAAATGACTTGGATGTTTTATAGGTATGATCTCGTGAAACCTTGAGAGAAACTGAATGACGAATGAAACTATTGTTCCTGTTTCACACAGAAGAAAACTGAGGTTAAAAGGGGTAAAGTAATTTTGCATGGCATGAAGTAGAAAATTCAACACTTTTTTTTTTAATTGTCTAATAGGTTGGCACTCATCATGAGCCCCTGTTCTCATTCTGCAAATGGTGAAGCTCTCTATTGTCCTGACCCCACGGTTCCTGTCCCATGACCAGGGCCAGCTCACCAAGGAGCTGCAGCAGCACGTAAAGTCAGTGACATGCCCATGCGAGTACCTGAGGAAGGTGAGTGAGTGCAGACAGATGGGGCCTGGTGCCCTTTTCATTATTTCAACTATTATTATTCCAGGTTATCAATACTCTGGCTGACCATCGTCATCGTGGGACTGACTTTGGTGGAAGTCCTTGGTTACTTATCATTACTGTGTTTCTGAGAAGTTATAAATTTGCCATCTCCCTCTGCACAAGTTACCTTTGTGTGAGTATACTAACTTTCTGTAGAGGTATACTCCAGCCGTCATTCTTATATTATTATTTCCTAGGTGTCTTTCCTGAAGACTATCTTCCCGTCTCAAAATGGACATGATGGATCCACGGATGTACAGCAGAGAGCCAGGAGGTCCAACCGCCGTAGACAGGAAGGTATGGCTCTGTTGGAGTCCCCATAGTGTGGAGCACACAAAGAAAAGAGTTTCTTCCTTTCCAGGAATTAAAATTGTCCTGGAAGACATCTTTACTTTATGGAGACAGGTGGAAACCAAAGTTCGAGCTAAAATCTGTAAGATGAAGGTGACAACAAAAGTCAACCGTCATGACAAAATCAATGGAAAGAGGAAGACCGCCAAAGAACAGTAAGATGTGCCTTGACACAAATACTGTTGTAGGATCATGTGTGTGCATTTCTCTCCCTTCTAGTCTGAGGAAACTAAGCATGAAAGAACGTGAGCACGGAGAAAAGGAGAGGCAGGTGTCAGAGGCAGAGGAAAACGGGAAATTGGATATGAAAGAAATACACACCTACATGTGAGTTCAGAAACTGAACCCCACCCTCTTGGCTTTATCTGATGAAAGTGATTGTAATCCATAGGGAAATGTTTCAACGTGCGCAAGCGTTGCGGCGGCGGGCAGAGGACTACTACAGATGCAAAGTAAGGAGCTTCCTCCCCGCAGTTGCAGGATAACATTCAATTTCTCATGTGTTGGCTTTTTCAGATCACCCCTTCTGCAAGAAAGCCTCTTTGCAACCGGGTAAGTTTGCTTGTTTTCCTTGCTTTTGGACAGTGTGAAAACATTCCCTCCTTTGGCCCTACAGGTCAGAATGGCGGCAGCGGAGCATCGTCATTCTTCAGGATTGCCCTACTGGCCCTACCTCACAGCTGAAACTTTAAAAAACAGGATGGGCCACCAGCCACCTCCTCCAACTCAACAACATTCTATAATTGATAACTCCCTGAGCCTCAAGACACCTCCCGAGTGTCTGCTCACTCCCCTTCCACCCTCAGCTCTACCCTCAGCGGATGATAATCTCAAGACACCTGCGGAGTGTCTGCTCTATCCCCTTCCACCCTCAGCGGATGATAATCTCAAGACACCTCCCGAGTGTCTGCTCACTCCCCTTCCACCCTCAGCTCCACCCTCAGCGGATGATAATCTCAAGACACCTCCCAAGTGTGTCTGCTCACTCCCCTTCCACCCTCAGCGGATGATAATCTCAAGAAACTAAGGAAGAATAAATAAATAATATAAAAATAAAATGAATACTGCAGTCCTTATGTTATTGCTTTGTTTCAATATCTGGTATGAT